GTGAGCTGAGATTGCGCCACTGCCTCCAGTCTGGGCAACAGTGAGAACTCGTCTCAAAAAAAAAAAAAAAAAGAAAAGAAAAGAAAAAATATTTCTACAGTAAGTTCCATGTTAGGCACCTAAGAGTTGAGTTAAAGCCTAAAGAACTCATGTAGTACATGGAGATCAAATAAGGCTTAATGGAGGTATCATGGTCTCCTACCTGAGCTTCAAGAATGTACAGTTTATCAACAGGCAGATTGGAGCTGCTAGGGGAGGAAATTTTCAGGGGAGGACATTTTCGGGGGAGGAATCAGAATAAACAGTAGACATGAAGGTGAAAAAGTACAGATTATACCTGAGCAATAGTAAATAAATTCTGCTATTCACTTACAGTATAAGGAACAGGTAAGGTGAGAACGTAACAGCTGACACTTTTTGGGCATTTATAATATTCTGGGCACTGTTCTAAGGACTTTACATGTGTTAACTCATTGAAACCTTACAACAATCCCTTGAGGTAAATCCTAATATTAGCCGTACTTTAAGACAAGGAAACTAAGCCTTTATATTGCCTTTATGTGAGATAGACAATGGTGCCACTTACTTTGAGGCTGTAGAAGCCCTGTGCTGAAACGTAGCGTGGTGAATGGTATGTGGACTATGCTTCCACACTCACTCATCCCTCAGCCAGCCTTGTGCCGGGACCCTCAGCCTAGACATGTGTGCGCAGTGGCCCTGCTCAATGTCGCACAGGTGAGGTGAGCAATCTGGCTTCAGAGGCTGAGCTTTCAATCATGACTCTGTGATGAGAAAGGCACTTGGGCCTTATTTGTGGGGAATCTTGAAATCTCCACATAGGGATATGAACTTTATTTTAAAGATGACATGGAAATATAGCCTTTATTTTGAAGGAATGTGAAGGCTTTTTTTTTTTTTTGGAGGGGCGGACAACAGCATAATCAGATTTGTAAGGAAACATACCTTGATGGTGTTATTGGGGGGATGGGGAAGTGGGTTGGGTGGGTGGTTTAAAGAAGGAAAGATTCAGTCAGGAAAACCAGTCAGGAGGAGACTGCTAGGCATTAAATTGAGCACAGATGAGAGCCCAAACAAGGGTGGTAGCACTGGAAACTGGGAAGAAGTGACAGACTTGAATGACATTCAAGTTAGAATTGGCAAGTCCTGGTGATCATTTAGAAGTAGGGAGTGAAAAAGAGTCCCTGGAAGAGACCCCAAAGTCTCCACTGTGGGTGGCTGGAAGATACGGATGCTGTTAATATAAAGGAGGAAAACAGGAGGAAGGGCAAGAAAGTTTTGGTGAGAAGGATGAAGTCTGCATGTTGAATTAGTAGTGATAGCAAGACATGCATGTAGTAACTCCAACCAGAAGCTGGAATTGTGAATCTGGAGCTGGGGATATTTGCGCTAGAGACCTAGTGAGGAAACAGTTTACAAACATGAAGCCAGGGGTGTGGGTGAGAGTGACTGTGGAGTGGACCCTTCAAGATAGCCTTAATATAAAGTGTGGATAGAAGTTGTGATTTCCCGCAAGAAGCTGGAGGCTGGGACTCACAGGGCAAGTGGGCTGGGACACACAGTGCTGAGGTGCAGTATAAGGGTGGTCAGGAGCACCAAATGCAGAGTGCAAGCAAACATTGTTCATATGCATAACCTATTAATATTTGTAAACTACAGTAATGCTTTTAAAATCTTAGGATGTTTCAAGGTACTAAGACGCACTTCACTAAATAATAGGTCCTATAGTAGCTGAAAATAGATTGTAGCTTTCCAAAGTGCCTTGAATTGCAGGATGCATTTTACATACTAAGAGAAGAATCATATACCATAAATGTTTTCTTTTACAAGACAGTGGCTACCTGGGAGCATCATGTAGAGATGTCATCTGAGCAATGAATGTCCAGGCTCAGTGGGAAAGAGCACTGGGATCTGTAGCAATATCTGCCCTGTGTGGAAGGGCGGGGACCACTGTGCCTAAATTGGCTTTCCCTCAATTAAAGGCTTTCCAAGGTACTGTTAAAATTAAATTTCTATGATTGTCAAAACCTTGATTGCATCTTTATTCCCTTTTTAGCCATGGCTGAATTCCTTAGTGATATAGGAAAGGACCTTCACAATTTGGGCTCAAGAGATAGAACAATGGATAATGACCCTGCCATTACTATTTTCTGTGCACAGTTAATATCTCTTTTTCCGTATGGTTGGTCTCACCATTTTCTTTCTGATAAGAGGCGCTTGCACCAATTCCAGGTATTTATTTATAATGTAGTTAAAACTCTTAATTCCAATAATGAATGTGTCTTTTTTCTTTCAGGCTTCCTTCAGGATTTTAATCATCCTTACAGCCTCTTTGAGAATGATTGAACTTCCAAATTCCCTGAAGTTAAAATTTTAAATTCTATTAAACATTTTTTCGAGTATTTCATTACTTTTACATTATGACTTGTACAGTAATTTGAGATCATA